CCTCAGACAAATCACTCAGCCTTTCTGTGCCTTGGTTTCCTCATCTGAAAATGGAGAAAATAATATTACCTATTTCATAGATTATTAAATGCATTCTTGTATGTAAAAGATGTAAAAGAAAACTTGGCATGTGGTAAACTCTGTGTGTTTAAGTGAATGGTGAGGCTGCCCAGTATAGGAGGGCAGAGCTTTCCAGGTAAAGACTTTCTAGGCCTCCTGGGATTATCAGGCCCTCTCTGTGTTGGTTGTTGTCATACATGACAGCAGTATTCCTTCCAAAGGGATGCCAAGTTGTGGTTGCACACTGCACTTAGATCCAGTTGATTGACAGCACTGTTCAAGTCAACTGTGTCCTTACTGATTTCTGCCTGCTGGATCTGTCGATTACCAAAAGAGTTGAAGTAATAGTAATAATACTATTATTATCCAATAATAGTATTATTCAGAATAATCACACAGATTTCTCTATTTCTCCTTGCTGCTCTCAGTTTTTGCCTTACATATTTTGACCCTTTGTTGTTAGTTGCCTACACATTAAGGATTGTTATTTACATCTTCTTGGAGAATTAACTCCCGAATCATTATATAGTGCCACTTTTTTTTAATTTAAAAATTTTATTTTTTATTTTTTGAGACAGGATCTTTCTCTGTTGCCCAGGCTGGAGTTCAGTGGCATGAACACAGCCCACTGCAGCCTTAACCTCCTGGGCTCAAGTGATCCTCCTGCCTCAGCCTTCCCAGTAGCTGGGGCTACAGGCATGTGCCACCTCTAATAACTTTTCTTTAATTTACAATAGTATTAGTTTGTTCTCATGCTGCTCTAAGGACATGCCCAAGACTGGGTAATTTATAAAGGAAAGAGGTTTGACTCACAGTTCTGCAGGGCTGGGGAGGCTTCAGGAAACATATTATCATGGCGGAAAGGGAAGCAAAGACATCCTTTTTCACATGACGTCAGGAAGGAGACACGCCAAGGAAAGGGGGGGAAAGCCCTTTATAAAACCATCAGATCTCAGGAGAACTCACTCACTGTCACGAAAACAGCATGGGGGAACTGCTCCCGTAATCTAATCACCTCCCATGAGGTCCTTCCCCCAACACGTGGGGATTACAATTCATATTACAATTCAAGGTGAGATTTGGGTGGGGACACAGAGCCAGGCCATATCACATTATTATTAATTAGTGCCTTCTCTCTCATTTTTTTGATTCGCCTAGGTAGAGATTTATCAATTTCATTGATCTTTTCGAAGAACCAATTTTTGATTTCATTGATTTTCCTCGATTAATTTTCTATTTTTAATTTCATTGATGTATGCTCCAATTTTGTATTTTTTTCTTCTGCTTGTTTTAGACATATATTGCTTTTCTGTTTCTAGTACTCTAGATGGAAACAGATTATTGATTTTAGAACTTTCTTTCTAAGATATACATTCAATAATATAAATTTCCCTCTAAGCACTGCTTTTGCTACGTCTCACCGATTTTGATAGGCTATATTTTCATTTTTATTTAGTTAAAAATATTTTTAGTTTCTCTTGTGATTTCTTCTTTGATCCATATGTTATTCGGAAGTGTGTTTTTAAATCTCCAAATACTTGGAAATTTTCTGGCTTTCTTCCTGCTAGTGACTTCTAATTTGAATCCATTGTGGCCTAAGAGCATATGTTGTGTGATTTCTAATGTTTTCAATCTCTTAAGGTTGTTTTATGTCCCAGAATGTGGTCTGTCTTGGTGATTATTCCACATGAACCTGAGGAGAATGTATATTCTGCTGTTGTGAGATGTAACAGTCTATAAATGGATACCTCTGTTAATATGACCTCGGGTGACTCTTTTTTTTTTTTTAAGTTGCTGCTTCACCATTGGCTTTTGGAGATTTTGCAGATGATAAAATCCTCAGGACTTTTCTGCTGCTCAGTCAGATTTTCTTATCCTACACTTGCGGAACTGTTGTTTGAAATTGACAAGCAGGATGGCCAACTCTGCCCGGCTCATTTTATTTCATCTTATTGGGTTCAGCCTGCAGTTTTAGGAGATGAGATTGAAGGAACTGGTATACTGGAATCCACGGTGGGCTCGGAAGCAAACAAACGTGGGTTCTGATTCTAGCTCTGACCTTTTACCTCAGCACTAACCTGCTTCCTCTCTCTCTGCAGGTGCCTTGGCATCTCCCAATGGGGTGGCTTTGCTCTGGGCTCCTGTTCCCTGTGAGCTGCCTGGTCCTGCTGCAGGTGGCAAGCTCTGGTAAGTCACCACTTCTCAATCATTCATTTGTTGGGCCGCTCAGGCTGCTCCTGTGTCTCCCCAGGGAACATGAAGGTCTTGCAGGAGCCCACCTGCGTCTCCGACTACATGAGCATCTCTACTTGCGAGTGGAAGATGAATGGTCCCACCAATTGCAGCACCGAGCTCCGCCTGTTGTACCAGCTGGTTTTTCTGCTCTCCGAGTAAGCCTGCGCTGGAGCTGGAGGTTTGGGGATGACCAGCCTAACCCAGCCCCTGTGTCTGCAGAGCCCACACGTGTATCCCTGAGAACAACGGAGGCGCGGGGTGCGTGTGCCACCTGCTCATGGATGACGTGGTCAGTGCGGATAACTATACACTGGACCTGTGGGCTGGGCAGCAGCTGCTGTGGAAGGGCTCCTTCAAGCCCAGCGAGCATGGTGAGCAGGGCGGAGTGCGGCAGGGGTGGCTGAGATCCTCACATAGAGGCCGCTTCTCCCGCAGTGAAACCCAGGGCCCCAGGAAACCTGACAGTTCACACCAATGTCTCCGACACTCTGCTGCTGACCTGGAGCAACCCGTATCCCCCTGACAATTACCTGTATAATCATCTCACCTATGCAGTCAACATTTGGAGTGAAAACGACCCGGCAGATGTGAGTGGGCATGCTTTGACGTTTTTCTGTGATGGTGCCCTAACATCTCCCTTTTCTCTACCAGTTCAGAATCTATAACGTGACCTACCTAGAACCCTCCCTCCGCATCGCAGCCAGCACCCTGAAGTCTGGGATTTCCTACAGGGCACGGGTGAGGGCCTGGGCTCAGTGCTATAACACCACCTGGAGTGAGTGGAGCCCCAGCACCAAGTGGCACAACTGTGAGTATCAAGAGGCCTAAGCAATGGTAATCCCTCAGCTCATGGCTTCCCCTCCCACTTCCAGCCTACAGGGAGCCCTTCGAGCAGCACCTCCTGCTGGGCGTCAGCGTTTCCTGCATTGTCATCCTGGCCGTCTGCCTGTTGTGCTATGTCAGCATCACCAAGTGAGTCCTGGGCCCAGTGCTGCCGAGCAGTCAGAGATCAACACCTTTTCCTTTTGTTTTTCAGGATTAAGAAAGAATGGTGGGATCAGATTCCCAACCCAGCCCGCAGCCGCCTCGTGGCTATAATAATCCAGGATGCTCAGGTAGGAGTAGGCGTGGATGAGGACATGTGGGACTGCTCTTTCATTGGCTGTCTCTGTATTTTAGGGGTCACAGTGGGAGAAGCGGTCCCGAGGCCAGGAACCAGCCAAGTGCCCGTATGTATCTGAACTTAGGTCACAGCCTGCATAACTGAACCCTGACCAACCTTTGCTTTTGCAGACACTGGAAGAATTGTCTTACCAAGCTCTTGCCCTGTTTTCTGGAGCACAACATGAAAAGGGATGAAGATCCTCACAAGGCTGCCAAAGAGATGCCTTTCCAGGGCTCTGGAAAATCAGCATGGTGCCCAGTGGAGATCAGCAAGACAGTCCTCTGGCCAGAGAGCATCAGCGTGGTGCGATGTGTGGAGTTGTTTGAGGCCCCGGTGGAGTGTGAGGAGGAGGAGGAGGTAGAGGAAGAAAAAGGGAGCTTCTGTGCATCGCCTGAGAGCAGCAGGGATGACTTCCAGGAGGGAAGGGAGGGCATTGTGGCCCGGCTAACAGAGAGCCTGTTCCTGGACCTGCTCGGAGAGGAGAATGGGGGCTTTTGCCAGCAGGACATGGGGGAGTCATGCCTTCTTCCACCTTCGGGAAGTACGAGTGCTCACATGCCCTGGGATGAGTTCCCAAGTGCAGGGCCCAAGGAGGCACCTCCCTGGGGCAAGGAGCAGCCTCTCCACCTGGAGCCAAGTCCTCCTGCCAGCCCGACCCAGAGTCCAGACAACCTGACTTGCACAGAGACGCCCCTCGTCATCGCAGGCAACCCTGCTTACCGCAGCTTCAGCAACTCCCTGAGCCAGTCACCGTGTCCCAGAGAGCTGGGTCCAGACCCACTGCTGGCCAGACACCTGGAGGAAGTAGAACCCGAGATGCCCTGTGTCCCCCAGCTCTCTGAGCCAACCACTGTGCCCCAACCTGAGCCAGAAACCTGGGAGCAGATCCTCCGCCGAAATGTCCTCCAGCATGGGGCAGCTGCAGCCCCCGTCTCGGCCCCCACCAGTGGCTATCAGGAGTTTGTACATGCGGTGGAGCAGGGTGGCACCCAGGCCAGTGCGGTGGTGGGCTTGGGTCCCCCAGGAGAGGCTGGTTACAAGGCCTTCTCAAGCCTGCTTGCCAGCAGTGCTGTGTCCCCAGAGAAATGTGGGTTTGGGGCTAGCAGTGGGGAAGAGGGGTATAAGCCTTTCCAAGACCTCATTCCTGGCTGCCCTGGGGACCCTGCCCCAGTCCCTGTCCCCTTGTTCACCTTTGGACTGGACAGGGAGCCACCTCGCAGTCCGCAGAGCTCACATCTCCCAAGCAGCTCCCCAGAGCACCTGGGTCTGGAGCCGGGGGAAAAGGTAGAGGACATGCCAAAGCCCCCACTTCCCCAGGAGCAGGCCACAGACCCCCTTGTGGACAGCCTGGGCAGTGGCATTGTCTACTCAGCCCTTACCTGCCACCTGTGCGGCCACCTGAAACAGTGTCATGGCCAGGAGGATGGTGGCCAGACCCCTGTCATGGCCAGTCCTTGCTGTGGCTGCTGCTGTGGAGACAGGTCCTCGCCCCCTACAACCCCCCTGAGGGCCCCAGACCCCTCTCCAGGTGGGGTTCCACTGGAGGCCAGTCTGTGTCCGGCCTCCCTGGCACCCTCGGGCATCTCAGAGAAGAGTAAATCCTCATCATCCTTCCATCCTGCCCCTGGCAATGCTCAGAGCTCAAGCCAGACCCCCAAAATCGTGAACTTTGTCTCCGTGGGACCCACATACATGAGGGTCTCTTAGGTGCATGTCCTCTTGTTGCTGAGTCTGCAGATGAGGACTAGGGCTTATCCATGCCTGGGAAATGCCACCTCCTGGAAGGCAGCCAGGCTGGCAGATTTCCAAAAGACTTGAAGAACCATGGTATGAAGGTGATTGGCCCCACTGACGTTGGCCTAACACTGGGCTGCAGAGACTGGACCCCGCCCAGCATTGGGCTGGGCTCGCCACATCCCATGAGAGTAGAGGGCACTGGGTCGCCGTGCCCCACGGCAGGCCCCTGCAGGAAAACTGAGGCCCTTGGGCACCTCGACTTGTGAACGAGTTGTTGGCTGCTCCCTCCACAGCTTCTGCAGCAGACTGTCCCTGTTGTAACTGCCCAAGGCATGTTTTGCCCACCAGATCATGGCCCACGTGGAGGCCCACCTGCCTCTGTCTCACTGAACTAGAAGCCGAGCCTAGAAACTAACACAGCCATCAAGGGAATGACTTGGGCGGCCTTGGGAAATCGATGAGAAATTGAACTTCAGGGAGGGTGGTCATTGCCTAGAGGTGCTCATTCATTTAACAGAGCTTCCTTAGGTTGATGCTGGAGGCAGAATCCCGGCTGTCAAGGGGTGTTCAGTTAAGGGGAGCAACAGAGGACATGAAAAATTGCTATGACTAAAGCAGGGACAATTTGCTGCCAAACACCCATGCCCAGCTGTATGGCTGGGGGCTCCTCGTATGCATGGAACCCCCAGAATAAATATGCTCAGCCACCCTGTGGGCCGGGCAATCCAGACAGCAGGCATAAGGCACCAGTTACCCTGCATGTTGGCCCAGACCTCAGGTGCTAGGGAAGGCGGGAACCTTGGGTTGAGTAATGCTCGTCTGTGTGTTTTAGTTTCATCACCTGTTATCTGTGTTTGCTGAGGAGAGTGGAACAGAAGGGGTGGAGTTTTGTATAAATAAAGTTTCTTTGTCTCTTTATTTTTTATGTATTAACCAAACATACCTCCAGA